CCTCATGCTCTCACTTAAAAGCGGGAACTAAACATTAAGTAAACATGGACGTAATGATGGGGACAACAGACACGGTGACCTACTTGAGGGTGGAGAGTGGGAGGAGGGTGAGGATGGAAAAACTACCTATCAGGAACTACGCTTATTACCTGGGTAATAATAATCTGTACACTAAACCCCCAAGACAGTCAATTTATATAACAAATCTGCACATGTATCCCTGTACTTAAAAGTTGAAAAGAGGCCGGGCGCGGTGGCTCACGCCTGTAATCCCAGCACTTTGGGAGGCTGAGGTGGGAGGATCGTTTGAGCCCAACATAGGAAGACTCCTGTCTCAAAAAAAAAAAAAAAAAAAAAAAAATTACCAGGGTGTGGTGGCAGGCCCCTGTGGTCCCAGCTACTCAGGAGGCAGAAGCAGGACGATCCCTTGGGCCCAGAAACTCAAGGCTGCAGGGAACCGAGATCATGCCACTGCTTCCACCCTGGGTAACAGAGCAAGACCCCGTCTCCAAAAAAAAAAAAAAAAAAAAGCAATACAGGGGTACTTAATATTTATTCATATATTTACCTGAGAATCATCAGTTTTACTAAGGCTGTATGATGTTAGCAGATATTGGTTCTATCAGTCTCTCCGCAGACATTTGCTGTAAATAAAGCAGAGAGGCTTTCAGAGTGCACCCTGTTTTTGTTCCTCCATCCTGTTGTCTGGATCCCCTTCTAAAACGTAAGTTCCAGGATGGCAGGAACTTTGTCTATTTGGTTCACACTCGACACAGTTAGTGCTCAAAAATGTCTAACGACACAGGCCTGCTTCTCGGTTTGCACTGCTCCTCCATGGTAGTCTGTGCAGTGGGAGAAGGCAGCCCGGGCCCAGGGTCCACGGAGAAGACGCAAATCGACAGCGCGGGAGCGCGGACCTTCTGGAGGCGCGCGGCGCTTACCGCTGTCCGTCCTCGAAGCCCCGCCCCGGGGCTCCGCCTCCGCCGGCGCGTGTTCCTTTAGGGACCGCGCGCGCCGCGGCCTCGCTCTGGGGCCGGTACTTGCGCGCCCGCACCCCGCGCTCCCCGCCCCGCTCCCCGTCCCGCGCTCCACGCGCGCCCCAGCGTTGGGGGCTTCTCCTCCGCGGCGGGAATGTCTGGCCGGCTCCGGCAGCACGGCGCGGCCCAGGTCCCCGCGCCCACGACGGGCCAGCGCGCTGGGCCATGATCCGGCTGGGCGGCTGGTGTGCGCGGCGGCTCTGCAGCGCGGCGGTTCCCGCGGGGCGGCGCGGGGCGGCGGGCGGGCTGGGCCTGGCGGGAGGCCGCGCCCTACGGGTGCTGGTGGACATGGACGGCGTGCTGGCTGACTTCGAGGGCGGATTCCTCAGGAAGTTCCGCGCGCGCTTTCCCGACCAGCCCTTCATCGCGCTGGAGGACCGGCGCGGCTTCTGGGTGTCGGAGCAGTACGGCCGCCTGCGGCCAGGGCTGAGCGTGAGCGTCCCCGCCCCGCCCCGCGCCGGGCCCTGGAAGTAACTTGCTTTTCTCAACTTCTCAGGAGAAGGCCATCAGCATTTGGGAGTCAAAGAATTTCTTTTTTGAACTTGAGCCTCTGCCAGGGGCCGTGGAAGCTGTCAAGGAGATGGCCAGCCTACAAAAGTAAGTTTGTCCTCCCAGCCACTCAGTAAGTTTGCAGGCTCAACCTCCTTTCTCTTGTTGACAGCACTGACGTCTTCATCTGCACAAGCCCCATCAAGATGTTCAAGTACTGTCCCTATGAGAAGGTAAGGCGTGCGTCTGCTCAGCTGAGCCCTTAAAGCTAATTTTTAAAACACTTTTTTTTTGTAGAGATGGGGTCTTGCTATGTTGCCCAAGCTGGTCTTGAACCCCTGGACTCAAGCAATCCTCCTGCCTTGGCCTCCCAAAGTGCTGAGGTTACAGGTGAGTTTTCTCAACAGAGTCTTTAGAAGAGCCTCACCACCTGCCCTTGCCTGTTTGCGTCCAGTATGCCTGGGTGGAGAAGTACTTTGGCCCTGACTTTCTGGAGCAGATTGTGCTGACCAGAGACAAGACCGTGGTCTCTGCTGACCTTCTCATAGACGACCGGCCGGACATCACAGGCAAGTGGCCTGCGACAGGTGAGGAGCACGTGGGGAGGGCCCCAGCCTTGCTCAACTCTGGTTTCCAAATGTTTGTTTTTAGCAACAAAACCCATTTTTTCCCCCAAAAGCAATGTGGACTGATGCAATGAATGACAGGAGGGCAGAGCAGAGCTCCTGCAGGGAAGGTGGGTTGGGACAGAAGACCCCCCTCCCCAAATGCTGAGCTGAATGCCGCTTTCCCACCCACAGGGGCCGAGCCAACCCCCAGCTGGGAGCATGTCCTCTTCACCGCCTGCCACAACCAGCACCTGCAGCTGCAGCCCCCCCGCCGCAGGCTGCACTCGTGGGCGGACGACTGGAAGGCCATTCTGGACAGCAAGCGGCCCTGCTGAGCTGGACTGTGCTTCGGGCTCCTCTGTGGGGCTCTGACCTCAGGGCTCCCAGCTCGGGGCCTGTGGGGCCAGTATGCTGGTCTGGGAGTCCCTCCTAGACTCCTGGGCCCCATGACCTCCTGCTGCATGTCCCTTCCCTTCCCCAGCCCTGCCAGGCCTTAACCTGATCACGGGGCAGGGCTGGGCCCTCTGGGCGCTTGGACATAGACACGTGGTCCCAGGCCGTTCAGCCTGACCTCAGGCAGCAGGCACCAAGCTGCCAGAAGCCCAGGGGCTCAGGACAGGGAGGAGTTGAGGCCACTGTTCAGGGGGCTGGTGGCCGTCTCCACTCCCTAGGCAAGTTCTCTGAGGCAGAAGGGGGTTCCCTGTTCCCAGAGTCTGCAGCCATCAGCAAGGAGGACCAGGAACCCGGCGACTGAGGTGCTTCCAGGTGGGGACAAGCCCCTCTTGGTCTCAGCCACAGCACCCCTTATTCCAGCTGCCCTGCCCAACCTGCTCACCCCACATGACCTTCTGTGTATTCAGCAAACACTCACTAGGTGACAGCGGCCACCAGGCTCTGTGCTGGGGGACGATACTGGCCCTGGCCTCGACCAGCTTAGAGGTTTCTCACACCTCTGTTCCCAGGGCCCCGCTCAGGGCCCAGCAGAGAGTCCGTAGGCTTGAACATGTGTTGAGTGCATGAAAAATAAATGCTGTTCATGTGTGTAGCTCAAGGCTGTGGCCTGCCCTAAGATCCTCTAGCGTC